ACAGGCTTGCGCCACCACGCCCGGCCAATTTTGTATTTTTAGTAGAGATGGGGTTTCTCCATGTTGGTCAGGCTGGTCTCAAACTCCCGACCTCAGGTGATCTGCCCGCCTCGGCCTCCCAGAGTGCTGGGATTACAGGCGTGAGCCACCGCGCCAGGCTGGTGGGGGTTTTTTGAGACAGGGTCTTGGTCTGTCACCTAGGCTAGAGTGAGTACAGCAGTGTGATCGTGGTTCACTGCAGTCTAGACTGCCTGGGCTCAGGTGATCCTCCCACCTCAGCCTCCTGAGTAGCTAGGACCACAGGTGTGTACCACCATACCCAGCTAATTTATTTGTAGAGATGAGGGCTCACCATGTTGCCCAGGCTGGTCTTGAACTCCTGGGCTCAAGCCATCCTCCTGTCTTGCCCTCCTAAAGTGCTGGGATTACAGGCATGAGCCACCGTGCCCGCTCTGAATTAAGAATGTTGCTAGGAAACAAGAGGTCCCAGGGCTGGGGCAAAAACCACTCAGGAGCTGCAGATTTGTCTGTCTGCCAGGGGACAATACGCCCTAGCCCAGCTGATCTGTCTGTCCAGCCTGCGGCAGAGTGCCTGAGAGGGGAGTGCTTGGCTCTGCCTGTCTGTGGGGCCGCCCAGCCAGCCCACCATGCAGTTGGAAGACTTTGCAGCTGATGCTTTTGGCAGCTGAGGGGCTCCTTGGAGGCTGGGCTGGGCCAGACTGGGTGTCGGGGCTGGCCTCAGTCGCAGGATATTTTGAGGGCGCAGACAGTAAGATGGTCTTACTGCCTGAGCTCTTTCCTACCCTTTGGGAGGGCCAAGCTACAGCTATTTGCTACCAAACACCTTTTTCCTATTAACTAAGCATACCGCCCAGCTGGGCAGGAACAGGCTGAGGGCCTGACAAGCAGGGAGCCAGGCTCCTGCCAACAACCAAAGATTCCCCATTTCTAAAGGATGGAAAGAGCCCCTGGGAGGTGACCGAGGCCACAGCCAGCCCCTCCCTGTTCAGCACTGAAGAATGACACGCATTACAGAGCTCTGGAGCAGCCCGCAGTGGAAAGTTGGAGCTGAGGTGTGTGGCAGGCAGATGAGGGAGCAGAGAACTGCTGAACAGAGTGAGACTCAGAGGACGTGGTTGAGCATGGCTGCGACCCTGCAGTTCCTGGTTTGCCTGGTGGTAGCCATTTGTCTCCTCTCTGGTGTGACTACAACCCAGCCCCATGCAGGTACCAGGCTTCAGGGTGGGTGGAGAGGAGCCGGCAGGGGCCTGACTCCTCTCTGCTGCCCCAGGGCAGCCCATGGACAGCACCAGCGTGGGAGGTGGCCTGCAGGAGCCAGAGGCCCCGGAAGTGATGTTTGAGGTCTTTCCTCCCAGCCTGGGACATGGGGGTGGAGCCCACTCTTGCTCCCTGCCCTGCTCCCCAGGCCACAGCCCACCCCTTACATGGCTCCCCTTGCAGCTGCTCTGGGCTGGGCTGGAGCTGGATGTCATGGGGCAGCTGCACATCCAGGATGAGGAACTAGCGTCCACACACCCAGGCCGCCGACTCAGACTCCTCCTGCAGCACCACGTGCCCAGTGACTTGGAGGGCACTGAGCAGTGGCTGCAGCAGCTCCAGGACCTGCGGAAGGGGCCTCCTCTTAGCACTTGGGACTTTGAACATCTGCTCCTCACAGGCCTGTCCTGCGTCTACCGGCTCCACGCAGCTAGTGAGGCTGAGGAACGGGGCCGCTGGGCCCAGGTCTTCGCTCTCCTGGCACAGGAAACACTCTGGGACCTGTGCAAAGGTTTCTGCCCCCAGGACCGGCCCCCTTCCCTGGGGTCCTGGGCCTCCATCCTTGACCCCTTCCCCTGACCCTCCTCTTTTGTTCTTTCACCTGCCATTACCCCCTCCCATCTCCTCCTCAACCCCCCAGGCAGACCCATCTTGCGCAGGGGCTTCTGTCTGGCATCTGATTCTTTTCACCGTGTTCAGATCTCTGGGCTTGGCTTGCACCCTGGACACCCCCTCTCTGCTTACCCCGACCAGATCTTGTTTCCTAGATCTTGAGAGGCTAAGAACCCAGGCTCTGGGTCGCAAGGAGTGCGCAAGGAGTGGGCACAGAGCTAAGGGCACGACTTGCAGGCAGTGTGTGTGTGAGTGTGTGTGTGTGTGTGTGTGTGTGTGTGTGTGTGTGGAGATCAGGGGTCAGGGTTGAGAAGTGTGTTCAAGAGATGCTGAAGGGAAGCTGCCCCAAGTAAGGCCTGGTCAGACCTTCCAACTCCTACCCTGGCAGTCTGTGACAGGTCCTGTGGAATTCACAGGAATCCTCTAGGTGCTGAGCATCCCCTTTTAGGCACAACCAAGGATTTGGGGTCTCTGAGCCTCCAAGTTCCCATCTGGGTTGGGAGAATCGACTTTTTGAGTTCTGTCAGTTGGAAGAGTGGAGGGAAGCAGGGGGAGGGAGGAACATTATCTCTTTTGGGGTAGGGAGGCAATATCTCAACAAGCGTCGGGTGAATACCTCAGAGGGGGGAGTAAGGCTGGGAGACCAAGGAGAGACAAGCGGAGGTGGGCTGGAGCAGGTGTGGCCCTGATTCTGTGTTGCTCTTCTCATAAAATGTTCTGTTTCGGCCTCCTGGAGCCTGTGTCATTCTATGTCGGAAT